GGCCCAAGGCCTGGCCCCAGCTGAATGTGGCCACATGCAGGGCTAGACCCTCCCCAAGACCTTGGGAATCCAGGCCGCCTAGATCCCCAGGCAGAAAAGCCAGCGTCCTGACATCTTATTCAAATCTTTCCTGCGGCTGTTCTCTCAGCTTCTCTCTACTATCCCCTTAGCTTCCATGCCTGCTGCCCGCCTCCTCTTTCTCGAGTCCTAACACATAGTGGGCACTTTAAGATCTTCCTCCCACCCTCCCACCCTCATTAATCTATTTTTTACCCGAATCTGGGATCCCTACTCCCGTCCCTTTTTACAACCTAATCTACCTTTTTCTGAAGGAATTATTCTGGTCCTGACCCTCACCCCCATCTCTCAATAGCCTGCCCTCGCCCCCTGTACGCTAGCCGGCTCTACTCTCCCACCACTGCTCCCCTAGATACCCGAGGCTTCACCCAGTTAGCCCGTGAGCTCTAAGGCTGTTCTGATCTCTTCATCTGTCCCTTCACCTGGCCCCTGTACCCCCTTCCCCTTTGGACCCCTTGAACCCTCCCAGGACCCCCGCTCAGCCCCTTCCCGCCCCCAACCGACTCTTCCCGAACGTCCCTTACCAACCGCGAGAGCCCCCTACTGCGCTTTGGCCACACCCCCTACGCCTCGCTCCCGGCCCCGCCTCTGCCCCTGACCGCGCCTGCGCAAGGCGGGCGCCCTAAAGTCCTATTTCACTCTGTTGGGAGGAGGGGGAAAGGTGTACGCAGGCGCAGTGGCGTCTAAATTTGGGCCCACTAAATGCGTCGGAGCATCTCCGCGCCCAGGCGGCTCCTCCTCACTGCGGCAACCCGGGAAAACTTGTGAACTAATCAGAAAAAGTGGAAGGCGGGAGATCTTGGGGCGCTGTCCAATGGCGCGGAAGAGAACACATGAGCTGGCCAATCGGGAACGGCACGGGGGCGGGCTCGCTCGGCGCGAAGTTCGGGCCCGGGAATTCCGAAGGAGGGGTAGGCGCTGCCCGCGCGCAGAGGCCGCGCCCCTCCTGGCCCCGGCTTCTTGGCTGTCAAACAGATGCAGCAACGTCGGCTCCTGCCGAGGAGCCCAAGGGGTCCCGGGATCCGCCGCACAGGCTGGCACTGCTTGAAGAGGAGGCTACTCGGAGACTGCGCCGCGCGGGTAGATCCGAAACGGGGCTGGGGCGGAGTGGGAAAAGGCCGGGTATGCCTTGCATGATCGCGGGGAGCTCCTTCCTGTTTTTATCCCACCTAGAGAAGCCGGGAAGTAGGGGTTTAGGTCCAATTTGTTGGAGTACTTAAGGACTCGTTTGCACTTTCTTTTGGGGGATGACAGTGGATTCATTGCCCTCGGAGGTTCAACCAGTTATGAGTGAGGGATTGGCCAGAAGATCGGGGCGCAGGCAAGCAGGAGTGCTCTATTAGGATAAGCAAGTTTGACAGGAAGAAGCTACTCTTCTCCGAATTACACAGAGGTGATGTGTTCGTATTGCACGTAGACGTGTGTATAACAGGACCTCCTTCCCCGCGCCCCGCCACCCCGACACACACAGGAGCTGCCTAAAGTATCCTTGCCTTGCAGATTGGAGGCTCCCCAAATATTTTGCGATCTGAGGATCCAGCTCAAGTGAGGTGCCATAGGACGTGTTCCTGAGTTTGCATTGCACGGAGACCTTCCTGGAATTTTTCATTTGCAAGTCGGCTTAACCAATTTTGCATTGAGTCCTAGGCTGCTTGCACTCTGAATTTGGGCTATTCAGGTAGTGTGCTCAAAGTTGAAACCGCATACAGCACAACTCAAGTTTGCATCAGACTGGGAAGCGAACTTAAGCCAGCGGTGCGTGGCCCAGGAGTGGGAAAGGAAATGGATGCCTGAAGTGGAAGAGGTGGTGCAGAGGGGGCACCGCCCATGCTGCCCTGCTTCCAACTGCTGCGCATAGGGGGCGGCAGGGGCGGTGATCTCTACACCTTCCACCCCCCCGCCGGGGCTGGCTGCACCTATCGCTTGGGCCACAGGGCCGACCTGTGTGATGTGGCCCTGCGGCCCCAGCAGGAGCCTGGCCTCATCTCTGGGATCCACGCCGAACTGCATGCCGAGCCCCGGGGTGATGACTGGAGGGTCAGCCTGGAAGACCACAGCAGCCAAGGTGAGCATTAAGCAGGGCAGCTTTGCCCCTGGTCCATATTTGCCTGGTGCCCCACCATCAACAGGTACTTTGGTCAATAATGTCCGACTCCCAAGAGGTCACAGGCTGGAATTGAGTGATGGAGACCTCCTGACCTTTGGCCCTGAAGGGCCCCCAGGAACCAGCCCCTCGGAGTTCTACTTCATGTTCCAACAAGTACGAGTCAAGCCTCAGGACTTTGCTGCCATTACCATCCCACGGTCTAGGGGAGAAGCCCGGGTTGGGGCTGGTTTCCGGCCTATGCTGCCCTCCCAGGGGGCTCCACAGCGGCCTCTCAGCACCTTCTCCCCTGCCCCCAAGGCCACACTGATCCTAAACTCCATAGGCAGCCTCAGCAAGCTCCGGCCCCAGCCCCTCACCTTCTCCCCTAGTTGGGGTGGACCAAAGAGCCTGCCTGTTCCCGCCCCACCTGGGGAAATGGGGACCACGCCTTCTGCTCCACCACAACGCAATCGGAGGAAATCTGTTCACCGAGTGTTGGCGGAACTGGATGATGAGAGTGAGCCTCCTGAGAACCCGCCACCGGTCCTTATGGAGCCCAGGAAGAAACTCCGTGTAGACAAAGCCCCACTGACTCCCACTGGGTAAGTGGAGTCCTCACTTGGCCCTCTCAGTGGGTGACCCTTGTGTCTGTGTCACTTCCTTCAGAAATCGACGTGGCCGTCCTCGGAAGTACCCAGTGAGCGCTCCCATGGCTCCCCCTGCAGTTGGGGGCGGGGAGCCCTGTGCAGCTCCTTGTTGCTGCCTGCCCCAGGAAGAGACAGTGGCCTGGGTTCAGTGTGATGGCTGTGACGTCTGGTTCCATGTGGCCTGTGTTGGCTGCAGCATCCAGGCTGCCAGGGAGGCCGACTTCCGATGCCCAGGGTGCCGGGCTGGCATTCAGACCTAAGGTCCACTGCCAAGGCACCATCGGACACACCTGCCCATGAGTAGACACAGCAGCGAGCAAATAGGTCTGATAAATACCCCCCTTCCCTTCCCTCCCCAGGAGGGAATGACTACAGGGAAGAAGGATGGATTGATGTGGACTCATTCAGGGCCTGGAGCAGACCCTGGTGGCCAAGACAGAAGAGATGGTTTCCTGCCAAAGATATTGCCACCTCCAGGAAATTGCCAGTGAGCTGGAAGTTCCCACTATTACAAGCCATAAGGCCATGTTGCCATGGACACCAGAATATCTGTAGTCAGAGCACCTATCAGTTGCAAAAGCCATGCCTGCAACCGATGGAAAATGTAAGAGGGAGTTCTTAAGGTTCTTGGTGGCATCACCCAAGGCATTCTGGGAAAACCTAGGGCCTGGCCCCAAAACTTCCCTACTCTGTGGCTAGTCCTGCTGCCAACAAAATCGTAGCGACCTGGCTTTTCACAGCTTTGCTTTTATTTCCAAGTCAAGGACAAGCCGCTTCATTCACTCCTGGGCATTTACTCTTCTTGTGGGTCTGTGATATTCCTTGCTTTCCAGGGAGAATGTGCTTGGCAAGGTCTGGAGAACTAATTCAGAATCTTAGGGGAAGGGGAGAGATGGAAATACAAACCTGCTTACTGGAAAGGTGCAAATATATGGGTTGAGCTGGAGGTAGGAATACAGGTAATTAAGGTTTCTAGTTTAAGGGAAAACAGATCTATTGCCATTTAAATAAGGTAACTGGGATTTGGTTAAGTTCACAAAGATAGCAGAAGATTTATTTACAGGCTTCACCTGTACTGTCAGGGCAAGAGAAAGCCTGGTAAACCAGCTACAGCAGTTTACCAGTGTGATGGCTGTGACACAGCTCCACTCCACGGGTGGACACAGCAGAGGGCAACTGGGCTGGCCTGGTTCAGTGTGAATCAAACCGCTTAACCCACACATGGTACATGTGATTTTCTTTTGTGAGCCTTACACCAAGCCAAACTATTGTCAAAGCATCATTTCTATAGAAATAAAGCCTTATCTTGACCTGTTCTATTAAAACCTGCCACACCCGCCCTTTCCTACCTAGATTTAATGAGCCCAAGTTTTTAAAATGGAAGAAATGACTCTGGGGCAAAGACCCCTAATGAACTAGTGGCAGAGCCAGGAATAAAACTTGAGTAACTAATGAGTCACTTATGGGCAGAGTATGCAAAAACCTTAAGTGGAAACCAAATAGACCCTGGTATCAAGAAAGCACAAAGTATTAATAGAAGTTTCTGGTTGGGGTGATCTAGGTTCAACAGAAATAAGATGATTTCTAAGTATAAAGCCATTTAAGAATTCCAGAGTAGGGTGGGAAAGCAAAAAGCCAGCTCTGAACAGGTAACAGCTACATGGTGACTGAGTCTATGGGCAAAAGTTCTTGCATCACAGGCTTTTGGGAACTAGCCTATCACAGGGCCCTGTACAAATAAACTTGGCTGCAATCCCAGCTCTCCCTCTGATGTTGTGTGACCTTAAGGA